ACCCAGTGTAGTTACTGCCACCACTTCTGTTCATGAAAGCAACAAAAACATACAGACATTTTCCACAGCCAGCGTAGGAACAGCTCCTCCAAATATGGGGGCTTCCTTTGGGAGCCCAACGTTTAGCTCAACTGTTCCAAGCACAGCCTCTCCAATGAACACAGTCCCGCCGCCACCAATTCCTCCAATTCCAGCGATGCCATCTCTGCCACCAATGCCATCCATTCCCCCAATTCCAGTTCCTCCTCCAGTACCTACATTGCCTCCTGTGCCTCCTGTGCCCCCGATTCCCCCAGTTCCTTCTGTGCCACCCATGACCCCACTGCCACCCATGTCGGGCATGCCGCCCTTGAATCCGCCACCTGTGGCACCTCTACCTGCTGGAATGAATGGCTCTGGAGCACCTATGAATTTGAACAATAATCTGAATCCTATGTTTCTTGGTCCGTTGAATCCTGTTAACCCTATCCAGATGAACTCTCAGAGCAGTGTGAAGCCACTCCCCATCAACCCTGATGATCTGTATGTCAGTGTGCATGGAATGCCCTTTTCTGCAATGGAAAATGATGTCAGAGATTTTTTTCATGGGCTCCGTGTTGATGCAGTGCATTTGTTGAAAGATCATGTAGGTCGAAATAATGGGAATGGATTGGTTAAGTTTCTCTCCCCTCAAGATACATTTGAAGCTTTGAAACGAAACAGAATGCTGATGATTCAACGCTATGTGGAAGTTAGCCCTGCCACAGAAAGACAGTGGGTAGCTGCTGGAGGCCATATCACTTTTAAGCAAAATATGGGACCTTCTGGACAAACTCATCCCCCTCCTCAGACACTTCCCAGGTCAAAATCGCCCAGTGGGCAGAAAAGATCAAGGTCAAGATCACCACATGAGGCTGGTTTTTGTGTTTACTTGAAAGGGCTACCATTTGAAGCAGAAAACAAACATGTCATTGATTTTTTTAAAAAGCTGGATATTGTGGAAGATAGTATTTATATAGCTTATGGACCCAATGGGAAAGCAACTGGCGAAGGCTTTGTAGAGTTCAGAAATGAGGCTGACTATAAGGCTGCTCTGTGTCGTCATAAACAGTACATGGGCAATCGCTTTATTCAAGTTCATCCAATTACTAAGAAAGGTATGCTAGAAAAGATAGATATGATTCGAAAAAGACTGCAGAACTTCAGCTATGACCAGAGGGAAATGATACTAAATCCAGAGGGGGATGTCAACTCTGCCAAAGTCTGTGCCCACATAACAAATATTCCATTCAGCATTACAAAGATGGATGTTCTTCAGTTCCTAGAAGGAATCCCAGTGGATGAAAATGCTGTACATGTTCTTGTTGATAACAATGGGCAAGGTCTAGGACAGGCATTGGTTCAGTTTAAAAATGAAGATGATGCACGTAAGTCTGAACGCTTACACCGTAAAAAACTTCCTGGTGCTTGACCCAGCTCCTTTTCCCTCAGATGGCCCACTGCGTGACCTTGGTTCAGCTGTCCATTTCCTGTGACCATCTCATTGACAAGGACATCGGCTCCAAGTCTGACCCACTCTGCGTCCTTTTACAGGATGTGGGAGGGGGCAGCTGGGCTGAGGTGAGGCGGATTATGGAGGTTAAGGTTGTGGATGACTGTGATGCTTACTGGCCTCTGCCCACAGCTTGGCCGGACTGAACGGGTGCGGAACTGCTCAAGCCCTGAGTTCTCCAAGACTCTACAGCTTGAGTACCGCTTTGAGACAGTCCAGAAGCTACGCTTTGGAATCTATGACATAGACAACAAGACGCCAGAGCTGAGGGATGATGACTTCCTAGGGGGTGCTGAGTGTTCCCTAGGACAGGTATGTAGGGCTGGGGATTAGGATCCTTCAGAATCCTGAAACTCCCTTCCCTGCTTTTCCCCAGATTGTGTCCAGCCAGGTACTGACTCTCCCCTTGATGCTGAAGCCTGGAAAACCTGCTGGGCGGGGGACCATCACGGTAAGGAACCCAGCAAGGGTTGAGGAGGGACTATTCATGAGGTGATGTAGTCTCCCCTACCTAGGTCTCAGCTCAGGAATTAAAGGACAATCGTGTAGTAACCATGGAGGTAGAGGCCAGAAACCTAGATAAGAAGGTGTGTCTGGAAGTAGGCCCTGGTAATCCAAGTGAGTCTTGTAACTGGGGTCTCGCATTGGCAGGACTTCCTGGGAAAATCAGATCCATTTCTGGAGTTCTTCCGCCAGGGTGATGGGAAATGGCACCTGGTGTACAGATCTGAGGTATGAGACCCCTGGGATTGGGTGGGCTGGGGAGCTCACTGGAGGCCTTGGCCTCCACCTTCAGGTCATCAAGAACAACCTGAACCCTACATGGAAGCGTTTCTCAGTCCCCGTTCAGCATTTCTGTGGTGGGAACCCCAGCACACCCATCCAGGTGAGGAGCTTGCCCCCTAAGTGGACTGCGCTCTTGTTTATGTCCACACACACCTTTCCCTCAGGTGCAATGCTCCGATTATGACAGTGACGGGTCACATGATCTCATCGGTACCTTCCACACCAGCTTGGCCCAGCTGCAGGCAGTCCCGGTGAGTGCTGGTCTTGCCAGGGGTGTGGAAATATTTCCTACCCTAATTTTTCTGTCCTCACCAGGCTGAGTTTGAATGCATCCACCCTGAGAAGCAGCAGAAAAAGAAAAGCTACAAGAACTCTGGAACTATCCGTGTCAAGATTTGTCGGGTGAGACAAAAGCCCATGTAACCAAGGCTCTGCACCCCAGGCATGACCCTGGTTTCATTTGCAGGTAGAAACAGAGTACTCCTTTCTGGACTATGTGATGGGAGGCTGTCAGATCAACTTCACTGTAAGTTACTTTACCAAGGGCAAGAGAACAGGGGCCTTTAGCTGCCTTCCTCACCTCCTCCCAGGTGGGCGTGGACTTCACTGGCTCCAATGGAGACCCCTCCTCACCTGACTCCCTACACTACCTGAGTCCAACAGGGGTCAATGAGTACCTGATGGCACTGTGGAGTGTGGGCAGCGTGGTTCAGGACTATGACTCGTGAGTACCTGCTTCTCTGGGCTATACCCGCTTGCCTTTTGCCCAATACACTGTCCTCCCACAGAGACAAGCTGTTCCCTGCATTTGGATTTGGGGCCCAGGTTCCCCCTGACTGGCAGGTGAGCTCCCTCTCTTTCTGCCACTCCTGTTTGGAAAGAACCTCATTTTCATTCTTGTCTCCAGGTCTCGCATGAATTTGCCTTGAATTTCAACCCCAGTAACCCCTACTGTGCAGGTAAGTTTCCCCATCCACCCTGAGGCAGGTCTGATTTTACGGTATTTCTTGCTCTCCTCTGCAGGCATCCAGGGCATTGTGGATGCCTACCGCCAAGCCCTGCCCCAAGTTCGCCTCTATGGCCCTACCAACTTTGCACCCATCATCAACCATGTGGCCAGGTTTGCAGCCCAGGCTGCACATCAGGGGACTGCCTCGGTGAGAGTCGTGGGTGGCAGTGGCAGTGGTGGCTGCTTCAGGACATGAATGGGCTTGTCCCCAGCAATACTTCATGCTGTTGCTGCTGACTGATGGTGCTGTGACGGATGTGGAAGCCACACGTGAGGCTGTGGTGCGTGCCTCGAACCTGCCCATGTCAGTGATCATTGTGGGTGTGGGTGGTGCTGACTTTGAGGCCATGGAGCAGCTGGACGCTGATGGTGGACCCCTGCATACACGTTCTGGGCAGGCTGCTGCCCGCGACATTGTGCAGTTTGTACCCTACCGCCGGTTCCAGAATGTGAGTAGGTGCAAATTTGATCTGGGAGTTTAGGCCACCACTGACTTTTCCCTTTTCTTGGCAGGCCCCTCGGGAGGCATTGGCACAGACCGTGCTCGCAGAAGTGCCCACACAACTGGTCTCATACTTCAGGGCCCAGGGTTGGGCCCCGCTCAAGCCACTTCCACCCTCAGCCAAGGATCCTGCACAGGCCCCCCAGGCCTAGGTTCCCTTGGAGGCTGTGGCAAGTCCTCAATCCTGTGTCCCAGAGGTCCCTCTGGGCCACAACCCAACCCTTCTCACTCTCCTCAGTGCTAGCACTTTGTATTTTTTGATACTTTTATACTTGTTTCTGCTTTTGCTGCTCTTGATCCCACCTTTGCTCCTGACAACCCTCATTCAATAAAGACCAGTGAAGACCAATGCTTTGCCACCACTCTCTTGTGTGTTTTTAG